TGCAAAGTTCGGAGAACGCTAGAGCCAGCTAACTCCTTGATGGCATTGCATTGCTAGGTCTACTTTCTTGCCCTAGCAAAAATGGCAGTTTCCTTTCTGGATTACTCCCTCCTCACCTTCTGTTAGTTTCAGAGTGACTTGTTGATAACTGCCAAGGTCCCCAGAAAGCGCCTAGCCAAAAAGGTTCTTCACTTCTCTTTAAAGATGTGCACTCCCTAATACATGAAACAGCATTTTCTATTTCTTAATTTTTCTCTCATTTCCAGCTGCTGCTTTCACCGTCTTCTGGTATTTTTTTGTTTGGTCGTCCACTGCTAAACTCCCAGCTCTTCAGAATTCAAAATGAGCTTTGCATCCAAGCTGTTGTGGGTTCGAATCCTGGGTCTATCTAGCGTTTCTTTCTCCATCTGTAAAACAGGGTTAAAAATACCTATTTTGTAAAGTTGTTCTCACATGTGGGTATTGAAGAGCTTAATAGTGTGGGTGGTGTTTTAAAGGTGACGCATCCTTACAACAGGAAAGGGCTTACCCTCTTCCGCAGTTCTGGCTTCGAGGAGGTCAAGCCCTTTAAGGTGGCATCGCCCTAAGTCGCAGGAGCGGGTCTCTCCGCCCCTCCCTCGGGCCGGGGGGCGGGGCCTCCTAATCCGGAACTGAAGGTCTTGCGTAGCCGGCACCGCCCATCTGCGTCCCGGAAGGAGCGAGCTTGCGGAGCGTGAACCAGTGAGTGAAAGCGGCGCCGCCCGCCGGCCGCAGGTGCGGCAAAGCCAGTGTCATCTGCCGGTTCTCTTAGGGCTCCCGGAAAGAAGGAGGGCTAGCCGCGTGCGTTCGCGCCGCGCCTCCTTGCGTTTCTGTTCCCCAAATAGGGCCTCTCCTTCTCCCGCCGCCCAGGCCCCTGCGTGGGCTGGACGCGTCAGCCCCACACATTAGCCTCGCTGCGGCGCCCAGACTCTGCTTTGCCTCCCCGTCCCGGTCCCTGGCCCCTGCCCTGTCGCCCGCCGCCGGAGCGGTGACCGCCCGGCCCGCCGTTCTTCTGCTGCCACCGCTGTCGGCACCATGGGCAGTGAGCAGAGCTCCGAGGCCGAGAGCCGACCCAACGATCTGAACTCCTCAGGTCGGTGTCCTAACCTCCCACCCTCCTCCAGCCCGCCCTGTCCCCTTGCAGAGCGGGCTGCCTCCCAGACTAGGGTCAGGGACTGCGGACGGGAACGCACAGAAAAAGCCTTCACCGTGCTAGTAGGAAAAAAAAAAAGTCACCATCTGTCCTGGCCTCGATTCCCCTGATGGAAGTGCGTGTGACTGCAAGCTAAGCCAGCGTGGGCGCCAGTGCCCTTATTTATTTTCAAAACAGCCGTTTCTCCCAGCTACAGCCTCCTGTTTAAAAGACGAGCTAATTAATTTTTGGCTCTAGTGCTCATGGCTGATGTAGTGAGATTTGGCTCACACAGTGGATGGATTATAGGACCTCTAAGAACAGTCTGTTTCTTAAAAACGGGTGTTAGAGGTTCCTTTTCTGAAGGGATATGTGATAGGTGTCCACTTGCTTTGAACCCTTTAGTGCAAAGGTCTCCAGAAACAGCTTTTTCTTCTCAGAAGGTGTCTTGGTCCGTTTTCTAATCTTGTAGAGGTTGGCCAGACAGCAGGCACTGGTGTTTTCCATTGTTGTTCTCTGTCCATGATTTTTAGACTTCTCTAAGCGTTTGAGACAAGAATGGGAGGATTATTGTGTTTGCAATACAGTGAGTGTTCAATAAATAGATAAAGCAGCTGATGTTTAATTGAGGACCATTTGCTGCTTTTTTTGTTACCCACACGCTAGGACAGCTGGGAGTGCTTTGGTTAAGCTCCGGGGTTGCTAACGCAAATTGGTTAAATCTGGGGCCTAAAAAGAGTCGCCGATTTTAGAAGTTCTCTGTTCTTGATAGGAGCTGTAATTCAGAAATAGGCAAGCTAATAGATCTAAGGGTGTTTCACTTTAAGGTGTGACTTTCAAGACTAGTTCAGACCTACATTCTGGGGACTGGATTGGGGCAGCTTTGAATGGTGAGCAGCATCTACTAGCTTTGCTACGTTTTGCATCTCCTAAGCAGTGTAACTTTATTTTCAGTGACTCCTTCACCAGCCAAGCATAGAGCCAAGATGGATGATATTGTGGTTGTAGCTCAGGGCTCCCAGGCCTCACGGAACGTCAGCAACGATCCCGATGTCATCAAGTTGCAAGAGATTCCAACCTTCCAGCCCCTTTTGAAAGGTAAAGGATTGCGTTTTGTTTTATCTGAACTTTTAATTTCATTTCATTTTTTTCTCCTTTGAAGGGCTATTGAGTGGCCAGACTTCCCCAACAAATGCCAAATTGGAGAAACTGGACTCTCAGCAGGTGTTGCAGCTCTGCCTCCGATATCAAGATCACCTGCATCAGTGTGCAGAGGCCGTTGCTTTTGACCAGAATGCTTTGGTTAAACGAATCAAAGAGGTAATGTGCTGCGGGAAAATAACATTGCTGACAGGTATAATGTACTTCTCTTTCCCATCCACAGATGGATCTGTCTGTAGAAACTCTGTTCAGCTTCATGCAGGAGCGCCAGAAAAGATACGCCAAGTATGCCGAGCAGATCCAGAAAGTGAACGAGATGTCCGCCATCCTCCGCCGCATACAGATGGGCATCGACCAGACTGTGCCCCTGCTGGACAGGCTCAACAGCATGCTGCCCGAGGGCGAGCGGCTGGAGCCCTTCAGCATGAAGCCCGACCGCGAGCTCAGGCTGTAGCTGCTGCCCGGCCTGCCTGGGGCTGGGAGCCCCAGACACCGACACCCTGAGGACGTGTGGAGCTAAGGTCATATCATCTGACCAGGTCTGGAGGCTGGCGGGAGGCTCCCTGAAAGTGGGTGCGAAGGAGTCCGGCTGGCATGAAAATCTGACTTTGCCCAGCTCTTTTCCTTGATGCAGTTTCCCGGTGTGGAAGGAACCTAACCAGTTCTCGGTGATAACTGAAGCTGGAACGTGTGAATTATTAGGAATTCTTTGAAGAACTCTGCATTGAGAATTATTTTTATTTAGTTTTTTTTTTTTTTTAATTGAGAGTATATAGTCCAGTCCAGGTACCGGAATAAAAATATGGAGACAAGGGGAAAATATTTTACGAAGCTCTGTGTTCTCAACGCCCTCATGAACTTTTCAGTAGGCTGTCTGGTTTATGTGTGGTCAACTTGAAAAACTAATTGAATCTAGGTCTCTGTATTGTTCCTGTTTCTACCCTGACTGTTTCCGTCACACCAAGCCCTTATCTGGGGCGCGTCTTCCTGCCCAGGTGGAACACTGGCATTTTGTTGACTGTCAGGTTAGGTGTCCCTTAGTCGTCATCAGAAGCTGAAGCCTTCCTTTCCACACCCTCATCAGATTCATCTCCACTGATAACCGGTTTCCTTGATGCAGACATAGTTTAGCTTTCTTTGACTGCAGAGATGTCTCATTCCACAGACATTTCTTGAACCCATTTGATGTGTCCAATATTGTGCCAGGGATACAAATATGGCCGTATAGCCTCAGGCCTTCATTTCTGAAAAGAAAAAAGCTCAAAAAGCTGCTGAATTTCTCTGGGAGTTTAGGAAAGGAAGTTATTTGAGTAACAACAAAAGTGCTTAGTGTCGTACTTTACACATCATAGGTGTTCTAATGGAAGCAAGGACTGGAGAAGCAAAGAGTGGAATGTGAGGAGCAGACCTAGGCAGACACCTTGAGACTAAAAGTCAGAGCTGAAGGGAGTCGCTGGGGCCAGGACGGCATGCAGGCCTGTACCCTGTTCCCTAAGTTCCTGCAAGCGTCGGGAGGTGTGTTTTCAGATACCAGAAAGAGCCTTCAGTAGATTCACAAGATTAAAATTGATGCGCTTAATTTAATGTATCTTGGCTAAACTTGATCTGATTCTAATCTTGGTTTGAGACAGGGTCTTGTGCTGTTGCTCAGGCTGGAGTGCAGTGGCGCAATCATAGCACACTGACTCCTCAAACTCCCGGGCTCCGGGGATCCTCACGCCTCAGACTCCTGAGTAGCTGGGATTACAGGTGTGTGCCACCAAATCCAGCTAATTAAAAAAAATTAATTAATTTTACATTTTCAAATTCAAAAGAATAATACAATGAATATTCATATTTCTTTCACCTAGATTGACAAAAAGTGGTATATTTAAGACATCACCATCATTGTCTTTCTTCTGGAGTATACAGAACCTGGTTCTGAACACAGGGATATGTTTGTAGCTTCGAGGAATGAAGGGCTGTTTACAGAGCTACAAAAATAGCTTAGGTGCCATTATCCTCACTGCACTTAATACAGGTGACACATGAAAGCACAGAGTGGGTGGCAGTTCAAGCCTGCGAGGGCCGAGCCTTTCCACTGCTGCAGCTGTTAGTGGCTGGCACAGGGCAGGATGGCAGACCTAGTGCAGCACAAACAAACCACGCAGTCAGCCAGCTCTCCAGCCAACTGTGTCTACTTCTAAAGTAGAAGTTAGACAAAACATGGGGTTCACTTAGACTGGGGTCCTGAGTAGGTGATAGGCTACTTATTACTGGGTGGAAGCGGAGAAGTATGGCAGAAGAACAATAGGCAAATTCAATACTCCCGGAAAGAATTCTAGTTAGTTTAATATTTTGATGGCATGTTGTGGTTTCTGCAGTGTCGTGAACTTGGCTAAACTGAACTGTGTTCCCAGAATTCCCTTCCTTGTTTGTTTCTCTGGTGAGGGTTGGCCACGAGAGAGATTTGCATGAGGTTTGGAAGTGGAAGTAGAGCAACAGCCATGTGTATTCACTGGAAGTGGATGTAGGTCAGGCCCTGTTCCATCACGTGCACGTTACCATGGATCTCCTGCACTTGTGGTGTGGGCAGCCGCTGGGCCCACGGCTCCTCCCACTCCCGCAGAACTCTGCCTTTGGCTTTTCCAGACCCTGGGCCGGGTATGAGAACCAGCTTCTTGGTCTGCAGCCACAAGGATGAAGGTTTGGGGATGAGAGACCAGCACGGGCTCTGATGAGAGACAGGTGCAGGTCCCAGCTTGTGGCTTGCAGGTCTCAGTCGTACTTGCTCTCCCTCACCATCCTTTCCAACCGCCTGGCCTGTGGTCTGGTGAAGAAGAAACAGCCGAACCGAGACTTTCACCAGCCCCTCTAATTGCTCAAACCGCTTTCACAATCCTCTCTTTCTACATCATTCCTAGTGGTTCTTTTCTGATGGAACCTCTGACTGGTAACATGGCATTACCAGTCCTTTCCCTCTCATGTTTTGCTATTTCCTGATGGAACCTGGGAGTCTGAGTGATTTGTATTTCAAGAAGCAGTTATGCTGGATCTCTTTGTTGGTTAATACCCCATGACCTATCTGGCCGTTATGGGATATTTCAGGGATAGGAGTTGTGAAAGAGCCCTTGGCTGGACGTTTCTAGCCTTAATCTTTGGCAAGCCATTTCATTTCCCTGAGCCTCAGTTTCCGCCTTCCTACAGCGTGAGCAGGTCTGGGTGGGCTCTCAAGCCCCTTTCAGCTCTAAGATTCCAAGTCTGTGATTCCGATACATCTTGACTACAATGAGCGTGTTTACCTTTTGTCTCTGAGCAGTGGCCCTGGGTCTTGGTAGTGACTAAATTCCGAGCTCCCAAGGTGCAGCTGCTTTTCTTCCTTTTAATTATAAATTAGCTGTTCATTGGCTGCTTCTTTCTAGAGCCTGTTTTGCTTATCTTGCAATCTGTTCATTTCTGTTGATGAACACAGTCAAATAGGCCTCTATGTGCAGTCTCCTGGTTTCCCTGGTCAAAGTGGAAGGTTGGTAGAAACTGGCCTTCATGTCTTTGTTTCCCTCAAAGTTTTATTCTTAGTAACGCTATATATGGTTTTATAGACCACACATATATAGTTTCCTGTGTCTTAGATGATAACATCCTTAAAATATGAAATATATTTTGAACCTAGATACCTACCCAGTATTCTCTGCACAGAGTAAACATTTCATTAAATGAGTTTCAAGGACTCCATACCCTGATATAGGAGTACATTCAAGAAATGAGTTTAGGCCGGGCGCGGTGGCTCACACCTGTAATCCCAGCACTTTGGGAGGCCGAGACGAGTGGATCACCTGAGGTCAGGAGTTCCAGACCAGCCTGACCAACATGGTGAAACCCCATCTCTACTAAAAAAAATACAGAAATTACCCGGGCATGGTGGCTGGTGCCTGTAATCCCCGCTACTTGGGAGGCCAAGGTGGGAGAATCGCTTGAACCTGGGAGGCGGAGGTTGCAGTGAGCCAAGTTCGTGCCATTGCACTCTGGCCTGGGTAACAAGAGTGAAACTCCGTTTAGAAATGAGTTTAGTCTGGGAGAATCTGCTTTTTGAGTAAAAAAGTTTGATTTTATGTATGTGTGCGTCTGTATATATGTTTCTGTATCCTGAGTATTTCTTTGCGGCTTCTTCAGTTATGAAAGAGGTTGGTACTGTTACCCTTACGTTATAGGTATTACAAACTCGGTTTTACAAGGTTACATAAACTAATGGCCCTGGGGCGAATGACGTATGCCACTTTTGTGTTGATTTGTAGAACTTACTTAGCTTTGGCATTTCCCCTAGTAATTCCCAAGGCAAAACCAGGAATTGTCAGAGACGTGACCAGACATGTATTAAAATTCTAGTGCAATTGGGAAACTTGGTCTTCCTGATTTGTTTATACTTCAGCCAAACCCAGATATATAGTGCTCAGCAGAAATTATTCAAAATGTTGATACTCAAGATTGAAGGATGGATTAGGGAGAAATGAAAACTTTTCTTCTTGTGGACTTTTTAGGTATGAAATTTAATCACGAGAGTAGTTTTGCTTTTCTTTCCCTGACCTTTCGCTTCATTCCTTTGTTAAGAACTATATAGTGCCTCTGAGGAGGTGGCATTATTGTTCACTAACTTACCATAAATCAGGGGTCTCCAAACCCCAGGCCACAGACTGGTACCCATCTGTGGCGTGTGAGGAAGTGTGCTGCACAGCAGGAGGTGAGCGGCGGATGAGCAGGTGAAGCTTCACGTGTTGTTGTTGTTGTTTATTGAGATGGAGTCTCGCTCTGTTGCCCAGGCTGGAGTGCAGTGGCACGATCTCGGCTCACTGCAACCTCCGCCTCCCGGGTTCAAGCAGTTATACTGTCTCAGCCTCCCGAGTAGCTGGGACTACAGGTGCCCGCCACCACACCCGGCTAATTTTTTATTTTTAGTAGAGATGGGGTTTCACCATGTTGGCCAGGCAGGTCTCAAACTCCTGACCTCGTGATCTGCCCGACTTGGCCTCCCAAAGTACTGGGATTACAGGCGTGAGCCACTGCACCTGGCCAGCTTCGTGTGTATTTATAGCTGCTCCCCATCACTCACATCACTGCCTGAGCTCCACCTCCTGTCAGAACAGACCCAGCATTAGACTCCCCTAAGAGCGTGAACCCTATTGTGAACTGCGCACGTGAAGGATCTAGGTTTTGCGCTCCTTATGAGAATCTAATGCCTGATGATCTGAGATGGAACGGTTTCATCCAGAAACCATCCCCCTGCTTCCCTGTCTGTAGAAAAATTGTCTTCTATGAAATGGGTCCCTGGTGCCAGAAAGGTTGGGGACTGCTGTCATAAATAACATTGAATTTCATGTGGGTTTTTTTTTTTTGACACACCAGGCATGTCTCTTCCATTCAAATGCTATGGCTACAGAGGGAAAGGGTAGCCAGATAATTATCCACATGCTTCAAACCAAAAAGATAAAAAAGTTGGCAACTAGATCTAGTTGCCTGCCAGGATGACCAGCGTTATGCTGGTGTGTGCGTGTCCATGCCTCCGGGATTTTTCCAGGGTTATCAATGTCAGTGTAAGATCTGATGGAATTTACCGTTGACTCAATTTTCTTCACCAATCAAGGCTCATTCCTTGAGGCATGAGTTATGCGAAAAGCTTTTCTGCACCAAGTACTTTCATTCTGGTCTTTGGAATTGTCATAATTCTGACAGAGAACACAGACCATTACTGAATGCTCTTCAGGTTACCCTATTTGCCTGTCACATTGCTTCTACCGGCCACATCCTGCATTTCCTGTGGGACAGCATTTTCAAACGGATTCTAGTGTTTGAGCTGGAACCAAAAGAATGAAACTGTTTTTACATAAGTGCATATTGCTGTCTCTGCAAATAAAGTACAACAATATGACTGACTTGTAAATATCTTCCAGGACAATGCTGTGATTTTCCAGT